GACTGAGTTGAGCTCCTTCTCCCTGAATACATATTGTGAGCAAATTGACATAGTTTGCATGTGAGAGATTTAGGTTAGATGTCAAGGAGATCTTTCTGTCAGTAAGAGAGTTCAAGCTTTGGAACAGGGCTCAAGGGAGACCAGGGGCTGCCTTTGCTTGAGGACCTCCAAGAATAGGTCAAGATTCTCTGGGCTCTGGGAGCCTCATAGCAAGATGGCGGAGGCGGGGGAGGGGGAGTTGTATGAAATGATCTGGAAGCTTTCTTCCAGGTCAAAAATGCCACATTCCCGAGCTTTTGGGTAGGAATCAAGTTCCTCTAGATTTAGCTATTTGACAGAGTCCAGGACGGGGGTGGGGGGTGGGGGGTGGGGTCTGATCTTATGTGCCGAAGTTAGAAGGAGTTTCTGCAACAACCCCTCGTCATTTTTGGCAGGTCCAAGATGTGGAGGGTGACTTAGGTGTGTGTGAGCAAGGTTCCAGAGGGAAGCACCTGCGGTGAATAAACCGTCTCATTCTAGGCGTTTGGGGTCTATCAAAGCTGGGTGGCTTCCTCCTTCCTAGCAAGTGAACTGCACCCAAATCCCTCCTTGTTTTGTTTCAGCTCCAAGGGAAACGATCGCGGCACATTCCCTTCCCCTCTCCAGATGTTGGCATGCGGGGCACCTTGTGGGCGACCCCGCCTGGACGGCTTCGCGGCTCCCGGGCGATCACCCTGGTGCCTGCCGCCTGGCCCGGGGGAGCCCGGTCTCTAATTAGGCCTGACCGCGTCCCCATTCCAGCGCTCCTGCAGATGGGAGGGAGGGCCATGTTTCCCCCCCCAGGGGCACCGAAATAGCCTCGTAGTCCCGCGGAGACAGCAGGCAGCCGTGGCTGACGCGGGACCAAGGCTTGGCAGGGAGCGCGCTGCTGTGGAAGGTCCTTGGGAGGCTGCGACCGCCTCGGAGAGGGCGGGCGGGGGAGAACGGGGCGGGGGGTGGGGCGGGGGCCAGGGGCGGCCTCTCGGGCTGGGCCGGCAGAGCGGCCACTTTGCGCGCGGCCTCTGGAGCTCCAGCTGCGCCCCGCCACCACTGGCCGCTCGCACTACCAGCCTGTCTCGCACGCTAAGTAAGTAGACAGCTCCCCTAGCTGGATTCAGGTCTCGTTGTGCCATCCTGCCCTCTATTTTCAGGGTCACGACCGCTGCAAGCAGGCTTTGCTGCAGATTGGGATCAACATGATGGCACTGCCTGGAGGTCGCCACCTGGACTCCGTCACCCTGCCGGGTCAGCGGTAAGTCCTACAGCTGTCACTCCAGGCCAGGCATAATTATCGTGGTGCTGTTTCCTGGTTGCAGGCTACACCTGATGCAGGTGGACTCAGTCCAGCGCTGGATGGAAGATCTGAAGCTCATGACCGAGTGCGAGTGCATGTGTGTCCTGCAGGCCAAGCCCATCAGCCTGGAAGAGGATGCACAGGGTGACCTCATCCTGGCAGGTGGCCCTGGCCCTGGAGACCCCCTGCAGCTGCTGCTCAAACGGGGTTGGGTCATTAGCACAGAGCTGCGCAGGATCGGGCAGAAGCTGGCCCAGGACCGCTGGGCACGGGTGCACAGCATGAGCGTGCGTCTGACCTGCCATGCCCGCTCCATGGTCAGCGAGTACAGTGCTGTCAGCAGGAACTCCTTGAAGGAAATGGGCGAGGTCAGCTGCCCTGGGATAGGAGTGGGCGGGAAGAGTTGAATAAAATGGACTTATTTTTCTACAGATTGAGAAGCTGCTAATGGAGAAATGCTCGGAGCTCTCGGCAGTCACAGAGAGGTAAATTTGGACCATAGATCTCCCAGGGTCTGCAGTGGCCCACCCCATGGTTTCTTCTCTTCAGGTGCCTTCAGGTTGAGAATGAGCATGTCCTGAAGTCAATGAAGGCCTGCGTGAGTGAGACCCTGAGCATGCTGGGCCAGCACTTTGGTCAGCTGCTGGAGCTGGCCCTGACACGGGAGGTTCAGGTCAGTGCAGGCTGGGCTGCAGGGAGGGGTGCAACTACTAGCTAACTTTTCTCTCTCTTCTTAGGCACTGGTGAGAAAAATTGATGCCTCAGACAATATCTACACCACAGAGTCCACCACAGGGAACCTGTTCAGCCTGACCCAGGAGGGGGCTCCCTTGTGCCGCATCATAGCCAAGGTGAGCTTCATGGTTAGGGACCAAAATGGCAGTAAGATGATGTGACATTTCTTTCTCTTGGCAGGAGGGTGGGGTCGTAGCACTCTTCAAGGTTTGCCGGCAGGACAGTTTCCGGTGCTTGTACCCCCAGGCGCTCCGCACGCTGGCCTCCATCTGCTGCGTGGAAGAGGGTGTCCACCAGCTGGAGAAGGTAAGGACAGCTGGCTGGGTGGTGCCTGAGGTTGCACAGGGGAGCTCCCTCTCTCCATCTGCAGGTGGATGGCGTTCTGTGCTTGGCCGACATCCTGACCGACAACAGCCACTCAGAGGCCACACGGGCTGAGGCTGCGGCTGTGGTGGCCCAGGTCACCTCCCCACACCTGCCCGTCACCCAGCACCTCAGTAGCTTCCTGGAGAGCATGGAGGAGATCGTGACAGCCCTCGTCAGTGAGTCACCCTGGGCAGCGGGACCACTAGGACGGAAGTTATTTTCTTTCTCTTTGCCATCCAGAACTGTGCCAAGAGGCCTCATCAGGGGAAGTCTTCCTACTGGCCTCTGCGGCCCTTGCCAACATCACGTTCTTTGACACAATGGCCTGCGAGATGCTCCTGCAGTTGAATGCCATCCGTGTTCTCCTGGAAGCCTGCAGTGACAAGCAGAGAGTGGACACGCCTTACACTCGGGACCAGGTAAGACGCCCAGAAGGCACTGAGCACAGGGCATTTTCTGAGGTTTCTAAATTATCTTTTCCAGATTGTGACCATCTTGGCAAACATGTCTGTCCTAGAACAGTGTGCCTCTGACATCATTCAGGAAAATGGTATGTCTTTGCAGCATTGTACATGTTATGTGTAGGTACCAACTGTTCCTTGCTTCCTGCCTAGGGGTCCAGCTTATCATGGGCATGCTGTCTGAAAAACCAAGGTCTGGGACTCCTGCTGAAGTGGCAGCCTGTGAGCGAGTCCAGCAGAAAGCTGCAGTGACCCTGGCTCGTCTCAGCCGAGACCCAGATGTGGCACGGGAGGCCGTGCGGCTCAGCTGTGAGTGGTGCTTTCTGGCTGTGGCTGGAGTGTGGGCCTGAGGCTCTCCCTGTGTCTCCTACAGGCATGTCCCGTCTCATCGAGCTCTGCAGATCCCCATCAGAGAGGAACAGCAGTGACGCCGTGCTTGTGGCCTGCCTGGTGAGTTCTCAGTCTTCCCCCAGCTTTTCCCCGGAATGATTCTGCGTTCCATTCACTGTTCTAGGCTATGGGGATACAGCTGCAGGTAAAAAAGACAAACATCTCTGCCCTCCTGCTGTGGTTTTTATTTTGGCACATTCAAGGTAATCTTAATCTTTTTGTATCTTTGGTACTCTGGTGAAGCTTACGGAGCCCTTCTCAGAATAATCCTTTAAATGCAAAAAAGTAAAATATATAGAATTAAAACCAAAGTGAATTATATTAAAAATTATTAAACTATTTAAGTATGTGATATATTAATATATTTGCTTTTTAGTCAACACATCATTAAATAAGACCTAGCAGTAAGCCTAGTAAGTATTGTCATCTTGACTCATGTGGACCATAAATGGTATTTGAAAATATTTTCAACAACTTTCACGGGCTGTGAAAGTATTTGTAATTTCTACTGGGAAATCACAAATCACAGGGTTTGTGAAGATGCCATGGTTTGTTGCTGCATTCACATTGCAACTGAAGGAAATGCTAAGTTTCAGTTACAGGTTGGTGAAAATAAAGATGTAACTTTTTCTCATTCAAGTTCACAGATCCTCTTAATTCTGCCTGTTCTAGCAAGTGAAGTGAGAGGAAATTAACATGTAATGATTGGCCCCAACTACCACTGCCTGACACTGAATAGGCCCTGAGGAAATGTTGGTAGCATTGAAAGCACTTGGGAAACTATAAAACTCCATTCAGATATGAAGGCTTGTGATTATTACAGCTATCATTTTTATTAGTGTGAAGGAGAGCACACAGAAGAGCTTGGCTACTATCTTTAATCACTTGAAGGACTTTCAAGCCGAAAAAGGATTATATCTTGTGGATGAGTTGGTGGATGCTGAAGAGAACCCCTCCCTCCCTAATCCATTCTCCGTGTGGCTTCTGAGTTAATTTTCCTAATGACAGTTTATAATCATGACACTTTCATGAAACCCCCATGGAACCTTTCTGTGGTTCCTCATTATCTCTGGGCCACTGTCCATCTGTTCGGCCCTTCTCAGTCTGGCTCCAACCCATCCCTAGGGCTGCAGACCTACCACTCTCTCCAGGCCCTGTCCACCTGGGCTAAGCCAGAACACCCTGAACTGTGCCGTGATCCTTGCTCCCAGCAAATGTTTTCTCTGTAAATCTGTGTATTAAAATTCTGCCAATCCTTCCAAGCTTAGATCTAAATCTCTCTTCTTCACAAAATTTTCCAGGAGCTCTCTGTGGTGCAAAGCCAGAGAGTACACAGCATGAACCTGAGCCTCCTCTCTTGGGTTTTGTTTGACCAAGTCCAAGGCAGGTTCCATTATCTTTGTCCCAGGTGTTTTAAGGGGAGGCTCTTGGAATTCAGACATAGGCCTGCCTGATTCTAGAGGCCTGCACTTTTCAACCAGACCATCTTGTTCCAAGCCATGCTCTTTCTCTCCCACTCTCTTACAGCACTGGTCTCCAGCACTGACTCATGGAGGAGGATTTGTACTTTTCCCCCTCTAGCCTGGAACCTTCCCAGGGCAGAGGACTTTTTCCAGCATTTTGTATATCCATGGGACCTTGAGTTTGGTGACTATGTATTAATTGATTTGGGGACTGACAGACTTGCTTCCTCTTTTCCTAGCTCCCAGTCTTGGGGGTGTCCATGGTTTGTCCCTAGGAGTGTTCCAACATTTGAGTGTGGTCTCCTGGTTGGTGAGATTCACTTGGAGCCTAGCCTGGCAGATGGAGTTAGAAGCCACCATTCCTGCTCTTCCCCAAGGCGTTTCCCAGCTTCAAAGGCTCCCTTCAGGTAGAGGGAGGAAGTTTCACTTATTGTCTCCCCTGTCTGGGAAAGTGGCAGTGCAGATCATCTCTCCCAAAAAGAATGGATTTTTCCTGAATGAAGCAGCTGTCAGTAGGTTGCCAGGCTTGTTTAATGCTTGGGTGTTTTCAGGCTGTCTGGGAATGAGATTCTAGGATGACTAGCTGTTTAACCCTCCCAGAGAAGCAGAGGCTGAGAGAAGGGTTGGCAAGGGTGCAGGGTCCTTTGAGGCTGCTGCACACTGAGGAGGGGGTGCTCTGAGCTACTGTAGGGTTCATGTCCTGTAGACTTTCTGGGGGCCCTGGGGAGGTAAGGGTGTCTCTTCTCTCTCTGCCGCTCTCTGTTGTGTTTTGGTTTCTGCTTTGCTCTCTTTCTAGGGTTTGCCTTCTCTCTTAGCAGTTTCTCTTTCTTCTTTCCCTTCTTCCCCTCTTTTTATCACCATAACTCC